CAGTAATCTAGGCTGAAGGGAGGGGAAAGCCTAGACTAAGATTGTGGCTGTGGGATTGAAATAGCGTTGAAGGAGCTGACTTTGACTCCCGGAGATGATGGGGAAAGAGGAAATCAGAAGGGACCAAGGATGGTGATGTTCTTAAGAGAAACTGAGGAGGAAGAGAGGATGATATGGTGGCAGACGTATAGAGAGTCTTTGTAGATCTCTCACATTGGAGGGGACTATGGTCGGAGGTACAGATGTCCTAAGGCAGGCTGGAAAAGGGAGTCTGGAGAGAGCTTGGTGTTGTAGTGAACCACAGGGAGCCGCCTCCTTGGCCCTGTGATCACCCAGGGACTGAATAGAGAGGCGGCCCTGGGAGACTTCAGACACTTAGAGGATATAAGGGGGTGAAAGGGGGGCCTGGCTTTGAGTCAAAGGGAGGAGAAGGAGATTATAAAGCTGAAACGTCTAAGAGAGTTTGTGGTCTGAGCGGTTCTACTGCGGCAGGTGCTTCTGAGAGGCAGAGGTGGCTGAGATCTGGAAACAGGTCTGCAAATCTGGTCACTGGTCTCATTGCCAGTAACGCTGTGCGCGGTTGAGGGAGTGTGTTGGGAGAATAGCCACGCGTTGTCTGTCCTGGAAGGAACAAGCCAGTGAGAGCCGGTTTAATGGGGCGGCCGGCGAAAGGGGCTTGGTGAGGCCCGCGCTCCTCGGGGTGGGGGCGCGGGGATGGGTGGTCGCGATGCCGGGAGGGCAGGCAGGGCCCTGGCCGTGCTTATGAAGTTGGAGCTGTACTCTCAGCTACTCGAAGCTGGTCCCTGCTTTAGGCTGCGCTCCCGCGTGCTCCCCATTTTCTGGGCCCCAGGTCCCGCCTTCTAAATCTCCCCAGGTCTCCAGCCCACTGGAATTTTCTCTTCCAAGCGTGGCCCCGCCCTCTCCGCTCGTGATTGGCCCTAAGTTCCGGGCCCCAGTTTCATTGGATGAGCGGTCGGGGGACCGGGCCAGGTGACTAAGTTTCCGCGGCGCCTTCTCCCCGGCCACTGCTTGAGCCGCTGAGAGGGTGGCGACGTCGGGGCCATGGGGCTGGGCCCGGTCTTTCTGCTTCTGGCTGGCATCTTCCCTTTTGCACCTCCGGGAGCTGCTGCTGGTGAGTGGCGTTCCTGGCGGTCCTCGGCGGAGAGAAGTTTCACCTGTGATTTCCTCTTCCCCAGAGCCCCACAGTCTTCGTTATAACCTCACGGTGCTGTCCTGGGATGGATCTGTGCAGTCAGGGTTTCTTGCTGAGGTACATCTGGATGGTCAGCCCTTCCTGCGCTATGACAGGCAGAAATGCAGGGCAAAGCCCCAGGGACAGTGGGCAGAAGATGTCCTGGGAAATAAGACATGGGACAGAGAGACCAGGGACTTGACAGGGAACGGAAAGGACCTCAGGATGACCCTGGCTCATATCAAGGACCAGAAAGAAGGTGAGAGTCGGCAGGGGCAAGAGTGACTGGAGGGAATGGAGAAGTCACTGCTGGGTGGGGGCAGGCTTGCATTCCCTCCAGGAGATTAGGGTCTGTGAGATCCATGAAGACAACAGCACCAGGAGCTCCCAGCATTTCTACTACGATGGGGAGCTCTTCCTCTCCCAAAACCTGGAGACTGAGGAATGGACAGTGCCCCAGTCCTCCAGAGCTCAGACCTTGGCCATGAACGTCAGGAATTTCTTGAAGGAAGATGCCATGAAGACCAAGACACACTATCACGCTATGCATGCAGACTGCCTGCAGGAACTACGGCGATATCTAGAATCCGGCGTAGTCCTGAGGAGAACAGGTACCGACGCTGGCCAGGGGCTCTCCTCTCCCGGGCTTCACTGGCTCTGCCCTTTCTTCTCCAGTGCCCCCCATGGTGAATGTCACCCGCAGCGAGGCCTCAGAGGGCAACATCACCGTGACATGCAGGGCTTCCAGCTTCTATCCCCGGAATATCATACTGACCTGGCGTCAGGATGGGGTATCTTTGAGCCACGACACCCAGCAGTGGGGGGATGTCCTGCCTGATGGGAATGGAACCTACCAGACCTGGGTGGCCACCAGGATTTGCCGAGGAGAGGAGCAGAGGTTCACCTGCTACATGGAACACAGCGGGAATCACAGCACTCACCCTGTGCCCTCTGGTGAGCCTAGGGTGACCCTGGAGAGGGTCAGGTGCCCAGTGTATAACAAGTCCCTTTTTTTCAGGGAAAGTGCTGGTGCTTCAGAGTCATTGGCAGACATTCCATGTTTCTGCTGTTGCTGCTGGCTGCTGCTATTTTTGTTATTATTATTTTCTATGTCCGTTGTTGTAAGAAGAAAACATCAGCTGCAGAGGGTCCAGGTGAGAAAAGCGGGCAGTTTCTGGAGATGGTAGGAGCATTTACCCATTTCCCTCTTTTCTCCAGAGCTCGTGAGCCTGCAGGTCCTGGATCAACACCCAGTTGGGACGAGTGACCACAGGGATGCCACACAGCTCGGATTTCAGCCTCTGATGTCAGCTCTTGGGTCCACTGGCTCCACTGAGGGCACCTAGACTCTACAGCCAGGCGGCTGGAATTGAATTCCCTGCCTGGATCTCACAAGCACTTTCCCTCTTGGTGCCTCAGTTTCCTGACCTATGAAACAGAGAAAATAAAAGCACTTATTTATTGTTGTTGGAGGCTGCAAAATGTTAGTAGATATGAGGCATTTGCAGCTGTGCCATATTAATTGGTGTCATTGTTTTTGTTGTTTTCGTATTA